CAGGAGGTCCCTACGGTCAAAGTCTGAGAAGCCCTACTCTGGGGCGCATCTGCTTTCAACATTCATTGAGAGTCATCGTCGTGCTTAAAAGCAGTCAGGTTTGGAATTCTGAGGAATTACTTAACCTGAGCCTGTTTGCAGGGAAAAAAAAAAAAAGCGGGATAGTAATGGTACCTAATTCTAGGGTTGCTGGAAGGGTTAAATGTGACATTCAAAGAAGGCACCCAGCACTGCATGGCGAGCACTCAATAGGTGTTAGTCCTTCATCAACAAATGCGTTGAGCACCCAGTGGGTGCTATACCCTGTGCTGGGGTGGAGATAAATCAGACTCCTGCAGCCCTTCCTGGAGCAGATGCCAGCCCACCATAAGCCACTCAGCATTTCCTGAACTCCCACTAAGTACAAAAGATAGTCTCTGTACTGGAGGAAAGCTGCCCTCCCCTACTGCCATGAAAAACTGGCAGTTTCCTTCCTGCAAAAGGGCAAATTTGGCCTTGAATTCAGGAACCCCACATCCTGAGCCCAGCCCTGCCACCAACTTGGTTCTTGAGTAACGTTGCTGCTGCTGTGGTCTTCAGTTTCCTCATTTGCAAAAGGAATTGGATCCGATTATCATTAGGGTCAACTTTCTCCTCCTCCAAAACTTGTGGTCTTGCACCTTCAGGGGAGCTATTGCAGTGGAGACTACTTAGCTGATAGCCCAAGATGTGTAACCAAGGCTGGAATTTCTGTATCCCTCACCCCACCCCGTGCCTGCCCACCCCTCCCGGTGCACCACTTCTTTCCTTCTGGTGTTGGCTGGCAGCATCTGCATTCTAAGCAGCGGGGAAAGCTTTCGAGTTCCTTGACCTTCATCTTGACTTGAGCCGAGGTTAGCATTAAAAACACAAGCCCAGAGGCAGCCAGCCATGCTCTGCTGCTCCTACTCCCTTCCCGGGACCTGTCCCTGATGTCATAACTGGGTAACTATGACAGCTTGTCATGGGGACAGCTAGGCACCTCACAGAGGAGTCTGGGTACCTCATTTCTGAAGTGAGACTAGGAAGAGAAGATGAACAATTCCCTGGATTATCTGGCCTACCCTGTTATCGTCTCTAATCACAGGCAAAGCACAACCTTCAGAAAGAAACTGGACTTTGGCCACTACGTATCTCACAAGAATAGAATACAAATAGGTATGTGGGCAGTTTGGGCTGGACACTGCTATTAACATTGTTCCCTTTTATCCCCCTTCTCTAGCGAAGCCTACTGTTGATACCAAACCTCCAGTGGCGCACACAAATCACATTTTAAAATTGAGCAAACTACAGGTATTTGTTCTTGCTGCTTGCAGATGTGCAGATGTCACCATGGTGAGGTGTGGTTTCTTACCAGGGTGAACAAAAGAAAATCAACAAAATCGAGTATGAAAACAAGCAACTGTGTCAGAAAATCGCAAATGCCCATCGCGGCCCTGCCAAGGTGGATTGCTGGAATGAATATTTTTCCAAGAGGTAATGTTCTTTGTCTTCATTTCAGTTTTGAACTTCACCCATTTCGGGGTTTTGTGTTTTTCAGCTTAAACAGAGAAACAAGGAACCGCGAGCTAGTGAGAATCACCATGGAAAACCAGGGCATTCTGAAGAGGCTTGTTGATCGCAAACCCCACTATGACCGCAGGGCATCTGAGATAGACTGGCAGGCACGTGGGCACTCATGTTATACTCCCAGACAGCATTGACATAAACCAATTTTTTTCCTTCAAGAATTCAAGGCGCTATATCAGAAATACCACGAGATATCTTCTCTCCCAAAATGAATAGGTATGTCTCTCTTACTATCAAACACTGTGACCTGTCTCCTTCTCTCTTCTCCACTGAATACAAGGTTACTCACCATGGAAAAGATACAAGAGAAGGCCCTAGGATTTCTTGGCTGCTCAGGATCTCAAGACACTCCCGACTGGCTGAATGCTCCATCTTCAGATGCTTCAATAAAGCTTGGAACATAAAATGCGTAAGTTACATTTAGGGGACCCAAAGGCTTTATGTTCTCATTCCAAAATGGGGCAGGCAGAAGGAAAGATGCAATGAGCATTTTTATTTGGGGCTATGAAAAGAAGTTTTAACGAGAGAGAGAGAGAGAAATCTGAGAGAACTCTTTAAAACATACACCATCATCACCATCCCGTGGAAGAAGAAAAGCTGGGGTGAGATCATCCAGCCACAAGTACAGCACTGTCAAAATGGAAAACGAAATCACATGACAACATCAAGGTTCAGAAAACACAAGGAACAAATGCCATTAGTTCCTCTGTGAATACACACGATCGGAAAAGAATGCCTCATTGAAGTTTCCATGGACTCTGTTCATTTATAGGGAGCAGCAGCAGTGAAAATGTCTCAAAACATACGGTGAGACAATGTTGCAGGCCTGCTATGATTGGTCATGCTAGTTTTCAGCCCAACTATATTAGTCAGCATTTGCCAAAGAGACAGACTCAATAGGAGAGAGAGAGAGAGAGAGAGAGTGAGAGAGATAGATAGAGAGTGAGAGAGAGAGAGAAAGAGAGAGAGAGAGGAGAGGATTTATTTGGGGAATTGGCTCACAAGATCATGGAAGCTAAAGAAGTCCCACCACAGGCCATCTGCAAGCTGGAGACCCTGGTGGAGCAGGGCAGACAACCCCCAAAGTGGGGCTTAGCCTGCGAGTGTTCTTGGCTTCACCCAGGAAAGAATTTAAGGGTGAGCCAGTGGTAGGGTAGAAGAAGACAGTTTTATTGAAGCAGCAGTGTTACAGCTCCATGACTGCTCCTGCAGTACAGGGCTACCCCAAAGGCAGAGAGTTTTGCAGTCATAGTTATACGTACTTTTAATTACATGTAGATTAAGGGGCGGTTTGTGCAGAAATTCTAGGGAAGGAGTAGTAATTTTTTTTTTTTTTTTTGAGATGAAATCTCACTCTGTCGCCCAGGCTGGAGTGCAGATGGCGCGATCTCAGCTCACTGCAACCTCCGCCTCCTGGGTTCAAGCGATTCTCCTGCCTCAGCCTCCCAAGTAGCTGAGACTACAGGCACTCGCCACCACGCCCAGCTAATTTTTGTATTTTTAGTAGAGACGAGGTTTCACCATCTTGGCCAGGCTGGTCTTGAACTCCTGACCTCGTGATCCGCCCGCCTCGGCCTCTCAAAGTGCTGGGATTACAGGCGTGAGCCACCATGTCCGGCCTATAGGAAAGGGTAGTAATTTTTGGGTCCTTGGGTCATTGCCCTGGAAAGGGGTGGTAACTCCTAGGTGTTGCTACGGTAATGGTAAACTGACATGGCACACTAGTGGGAGTGTCTTATGGAAAGCTGCTTCCACCCCTTTCCTGTTTTAGCTAGTCCTCAATTGGATCCTGTGTCCAAGCCCCGCCTCTGGAGTCAAGGCCTGCCTCCCACCTCACTGGGATGCTGGTAGCATGGCTTGGTCCAAGCCCAAAAACCTCAGAACCAAGAAGAAGGTGGTGTAACTCTCAGTTCGAGGCCAAAGGCTGAGAACCCACTAGGGGGGACAAGGGTGCTGGTGTGAGTCTTGGAGTACAAAGGCCAAGGAGCCTAGAGTTGTTGTCCCAGGACAGGAGAGGAAGAGTGTATTCCAGTTCCAGCAGATAGATTGACATATTCGCCTCTTGTCTGTTTTTGTTCTTTCTGAATCCACAGCAAGTTGGATGATGCCTCTCCACATTGAGAGTGGATCTTCCCACATAGTTCACTCAGACTTACATGCTAATCTCCCCTGGAAACACTCACAGACACACCCAAAAATAATGCTTTACCAGGTTTCTATTCAGTCAAGTTGGCACCTTAAATTAACCATCGCACTGACTTTTTAAACTTTCTATTTTGAAATAATGAAAATTCACAGGTAGTTGCACATAAAGGAACAGGGAGGCCTCCTGCACCCTTTACCCAGTCTCCACCAATGTTAGCATCTTGCGTAACTGGAGTACAATATCAAAACCAGGAAACTGACATTGGCATGATGCATGGAACCTATGCAGGTTTCATCAGTTATACATGCACTCATTTTTGTACATATATGTATAGCTCTATGCGGTTTTTGCCACATGTATAGCTTTGTGTAACCACATTCGAGATACTTAAAACCACTATTATCAAAAGACACTCTTATTGCCACCCTTTTAGCCACAGTCACCTCAGACCCTCAAGCCTAACTCTTGGCAATCACAATCTGTTTTCCACCTCTCTGTTAGTTCATGGTATTACGTAAATGGCGTCATGCAATGTATGTTCATCCTTTTGAGATTGGCTTTTTTCACTCAGGATAATTTCCTTGATGTTCATCCAAGTTGTGTGTGCCTTTTTATTGCTGAGTAGTATTCCATGGTATGGACATGCTACAATATATTTAACCATACATCCATCAAAGGACATTGGGGTAGTTTCTAGTTTTTCAAACATTATTATTATTATTATTATTATTATTTTGAGATGGAGTCTCATTCTGTTGCCCAGGCTGGAGTGCAGTGGCACGATCTTGGCTCACTGCAACCTCCACCTCTGGGGTTCAAGCGATTCTCCTGCCTCAGCCTCCTGAGTAGCTGGGATTACAAGCATGCATCACCAGGCCCGGCTAATTTTTATATTTTTAGTAGAGACAGGGTTTCACCATGTTGACCCGGCTGGTCTCAAATTCCTGACCTCAGGTGATCCACCTGCCTCGGCCTCCCAAAGTGCTGGGATTACAGACATGAGCCACCACACCTGGCCTGATTTTTTAAATAGCAAATTTTGAAAGTTATTTACATATTATAGGAATAAGTCCTTTGCCTGCTATGCGCCTTGCATGTATTTTTCTCCCAGTCTATAATTTGTCTTTTCATCCTCAGGGTCTTTGACAGAGTAAAATATTTTTATTTGGATGACATCCAATATATCAATGATGAAACTGTTCTATATCTTGACTCTATCAATGTCAATATCCTTGTTGTGATACTGTACCATATAGTTTTGCACTATGCTACCACTGGGGGAATCTGGTAAGGAGTTTACAGGATCTCTCTGTATTATTTCCTACATGCATGTGAATATACAATTATCTCAAAATAAAAAGCTTAAAAAAAACAACATGCCTAAATACAAATTCATTATTAACT